TGCCTGCAAGCCCCTCAGAGACCAAGGCTGTGTGCCAGGGCTTTTCTCTCCCAGAACATCCTTGATAGCCACATTTAGAAAACAGTCGCCAGAATGGCCTCTGTATTGCCAGCAGTTTGGCAGTGGGAAAGCCAGCTTTTGGCTTCCAGACAGGAAAAGCAAGGCGTGCTGACCACACACAGCCTGCACCTCAGTGACCCTCTGGCCAGAGGCTGCCTTAGGATTCTGGGAGGAGAGCTAGACCTGGTTCCCTGCAGCAACACCTTGGGAGGTTAAAAAATACAGATGACTGGGTCTCTACCCCAACCCAGCAGTAGGATCCAGGGATCCTTATTTCTAACAAACTCCCCCGATGATTCCAACACACGTCAAGGCTGGAAGCAACCGATTCGTTTCTTTGGGCCTCAGTTTCCCCATCCAACTTAAAACTCACACAGGAGTCTAGATAATCTTCTTTGAGCCTCACGGCCATCTAAAAAAATGTCATTGTTCCCATTTTTGAGATGGGAAGAATGGAGGTTTATAGAGGCAAAGGGATGAAGGGGTGGGCCACATGGTCATTAGTCTTTTTCGGCGCTGGGGTTTGAAGATCCTAAGACGACCTAAGGAAGGCAGCTGAATCCGCCTTCCAAACCCCTGGGGTAGACTCAGGCTCTCACACACCCAGGAGAGTCATTTCTAGGCACATCTTCTCGGGTGACTCATGAGCACCAAGGCAGGCCTGTGTGTCCAAGCGCCTGCACAGGCAGAAGCGAGGCTCTTTCCCATAACCGGAACCCTTACCGTGCCCCTAGCAAACTCCCAGCTCCTGCCTGACAAGTTACTGCCTAACCCGTGACTTATTTCGGGAATCCCTGACGCATTTCTTTACCGTCCCTCATTTCAAAGCACACCATGCCGGCAGCACTTGGAGGTGGTATGTGCTGGGAAACTGACCAACAGTTTAGTCAGACTGAGTCACTTCAAGGAGGGGAGTGGAGACAGCAGTGGGTGCCAGATGACACGGAGCTGTCGGCTTCCGTGTGCATTTTCTTTTGATAGTAGCCGTAGAGAAGTTGTCCGCCAGGCAGCCCTCAATGGGATTTTTCATTTAAGAAAAATCACTCTGCTCGTGCACTGATGGAGAAATGAACTACAAGAAGCAAGCCCTGAGGTCTGGAGACAGGAAGCTACTGAAACCAGCCAGGTGAGAGGCAATTACCGCCTAGACTCCGCTGGTCTGACCTTACTTTTTCTCTCTTTTCTCCCAGGGAGTGAGCCATAACTGGTGGCTGCTCTTGCGCCAATGAGCCTCCCCAATTCCTCCTGCCTCTTAGAAGACAAGATGTGTGAGGGCAACAAGACCACTATGGCCAGCCCCCAGCTGATGCCCCTGGTGGTGGTCCTGAGCACTATCTGCTTGGTCACAGTAGGGCTCAACCTGCTGGTGCTGTATGCCGTACGGAGTGAGCGGAAGCTCCACACTGTGGGGAACCTGTACATCGTCAGCCTCTCGGTGGCGGACTTGATCGTGGGTGCCGTCGTCATGCCTATGAACATCCTCTACCTGCTCATGTCCAAGTGGTCACTGGGCCGTCCTCTCTGCCTCTTTTGGCTTTCCATGGACTATGTGGCCAGCACAGCGTCCATTTTCAGTGTCTTCATCCTGTGCATTGATCGCTACCGCTCTGTCCAGCAGCCCCTCAGGTACCTTAAGTATCGTACCAAGACCCGAGCCTCGGCCACCATTCTGGGGGCCTGGTTTCTCTCTTTTCTGTGGGTTATTCCCATTCTAGGCTGGAATCACTTCATGCAGCAGACCTCGGTGCGCCGAGAGGACAAGTGTGAGACAGACTTCTATGATGTCACCTGGTTCAAGGTCATGACTGCCATCATCAACTTCTACCTGCCCACCTTGCTCATGCTCTGGTTCTATGCCAAGATCTACAAGGCCGTACGACAACACTGCCAGCACCGGGAGCTCATCAATAGGTCCCTCCCTTCCTTCTCAGAAATTAAGCTGAGGCCAGAGAACCCCAAGGGGGATGCCAAGAAACCAGGGAAGGAGTCTCCCTGGGAGGTTCTGAAAAGGAAGCCAAAAGATGCTGGTGGTGGATCTGTCTTGAAGTCACCATCCCAAACCCCCAAGGAGATGAAATCCCCAGTTGTCTTCAGCCAAGAGGATGATAGAGAAGTAGACAAACTCTACTGCTTTCCACTTGATATTGTGCACATGCAGGCTGCGGCAGAGGGGAGTAGCAGGGACTATGTAGCCGTCAACCGGAGCCATGGCCAGCTCAAGACAGATGAGCAGGGCCTGAACACACATGGGGCCAGCGAGATATCAGAGGATCAGATGTTAGGTGATAGCCAATCCTTCTCTCGAACGGACTCAGATACCACCACAGAGACAGCACCAGGCAAAGGCAAATTGAGGAGTGGGTCTAACACAGGCCTGGATTACATCAAGTTTACTTGGAAGAGGCTCCGCTCGCATTCAAGACAGTATGTATCTGGGTTGCACATGAACCGCGAAAGGAAGGCCGCCAAACAGTTGGGTTTTATCATGGCAGCCTTCATCCTCTGCTGGATCCCTTATTTCATCTTCTTCATGGTCATTGCCTTCTGCAAGAACTGTTGCAATGAACATTTGCACATGTTCACCATCTGGCTGGGCTACATCAACTCCACACTGAACCCCCTCATCTACCCCTTGTGCAATGAGAACTTCAAGAAGACATTCAAGAGAATTCTGCATATTCGCTCCTAAGGGAGGCTCTGAGGGGATGCAACAAAATGATCCTTATGATGTCCAACAAGGAAATAGAGGACGAAGGCCTGTGTGTTGCCAGGCAGGCACCTGGGCTTTCTGGAATCCAAACCACAGTCTTAGGGGCTTGGTAGTTTGGAAAGTTCTTAGGCACCATAGAAGAACAGCAGATGGCGGTGATCAGCAGAGAGATTGAACTTTGAGGAGGAAGCAGAATCTTTGCAAGAAAGTCAGACCTGTTTCTTGTAACTGGGTTCAAAAAGAAAAAAATAATAAAAATAAAAGAGAGAGAGAATCAGACCTGGGTGGAACTCTCCTGCTCCTCAGGAACTATGGGAGCCTCAGACTCATTGTAATTCAAGCTTTCCGAGTCAAGTGATTGACAACTGAAGAGACACGTGGCTAGGGTTCCACTGGAGAATTGAAAAGGACTCTTGAGCCCTCCTGGAATGGAGCTGTATAACTGTGCAGAGACTTTATCCATGCCAATAGTTGCTGTCCCCTTCCAGGGGTCACCTTGAGAGGCATGACAGCTGTTCCACAGGGGCTATCCCTTCTCAGAAAACTTCTCTTCTGAGCCTCTTTAACAGCTTTCTCCAGAACCAGTGTCTGAACCACCCTGGAAATTCTGCCTTATTATTTCTTACTCAAACATGTTTAGAGTGGATAGAAAATTATGCAGCTTGCACACCCATCGTCTTTAACCCCAAATTTCCTTTGGCTATTAAAAAAGTGGTGGCAAAAGACATCCTCAAAAGAAAGAGAAATGAAATATTTTTGAATGGTTGCACGTTAAAAATTAAAAGAAGGAATGGGGGCAGAATGCCATATTTTTGAGGGCTGTACTAGGTTTATCTCATTTAAGCCCCACAACACCCCACAGGAGGGTAATTTTCTAACTCTAGTTTGCAGAGGAGCAAATTGAGGTTCAGCAAGGTGAGAGAGGTACCCAAGGTCACATAGCTAGTTATGTGAGAAAGTTAGAGTACAGATCCTCTGGGGTTTCAGCTTATTGTAGCATATTTTCTCCGAAAGGCAAAAATGTGCCCTTTTGGCCGGGCATGGTAGCTCAAGCCTATAATCCCAGCATGTTGAGAGGCTGAGGTGGGCAGATCATTTGAGGCCAGGAGTTCAAGACCAGTCTGGCCAATATGGAGAAACCTTGTCTCTACTAAAAACACAAAAATTATCTGGGCATGGTGGGGCATGCCTGTAGTCCCACTTACTTGGGAGGCCGAGGCACGAGAATTGCTTGAACCCGGGAGGTGGAGGTTGCCGTGAGCCAAGATCACGCCACTGCACTCCAGCCTGGGCAACAGAGCAAGACTCTGTCTCAAAAAAAAAAATACAATATTTTAACAATGTGCCCTCTTAAGTGTGCACAGATACACATACACGGTATTCCCAAGAGTGGTGGCAGCTCAAAATGATATGTTTGAGTAGACGAACAGCTGACATGGAGTTCCCGTGCACCTACGGAAGGGGACGCTTTGAAGGAACCAAGTGCATTTTTATCTGTGAGTTCTGTTGTGTTTGTCAAAAAGTCATTGTAATCTTTCATAGCCATACCTGGTAAGCAAAAACTAGTAAAGACATAGGAACATGTAGTTTTACTTGGTGTTTATGTTGCAATCTGGTTGTGATTTATATTTTAAAGCTTGGTGCTAAACCACAATATGTATAGCATATGGAGTGCCTGTACAAGCTGATGTTTTGTATTTTGTGTTCCTCTTTGCATGATCTGTCAAAGTGAGATATTTTTACCTGCCTAAAATATGATGTTTAAAAGCATACTCTATGTGATTTATTTATTTCTACCTTTCTGAGTCTCTTGGACTAAGAAGATGTTTTGAAATGTACCATCAAATGTTAACAGAGTTTGATATGGGCTTTCTCTTTGGTTTCTCATCACATTTGTAAATGTCTTTTCAAAAGGATTTACTTTTTGTAAAAAGCTTCATTCTCACTCTGCTTTGCATCCCCCAAACTTCTTGTTCAAAACGGGGGGAGTTTAGGAGACTTTAATCCCGGTTTCAGAAGCTGCAGCTGGTCTGTTTCCAGGTCAGAAACCATTGTTCAGAAGACCTCCCTGTGAGAGAGTTGCTCCTCAGGGTCCCTCAGGACCAAAGAACACTCGAAAAGAGCACTTCACACAGACAAGTGGCTAAGTGTCCATTATTTACCTTGAACAATCAAGGCAACTAGTGGAGAGAACTGATTGTGAGCTCTGCCTCTGGGTCAGAGAGACCTGGATTTGAGTCTGACAAGAACAAGAAATGGTCAATAAATATAAATTACCAGCGTCTAAGGAACAAGGTCTATGCATTATTGTATACAGTGTCTCTAGTGCTTGTATAGTGTCTGGTATACAGAGGGCACTCCTATGCATTTTTAAAACATGCTGAGCACATACCATGTGCCAGGCTTTGTGTTTTATCTAATGTTATCTAATGGTATTGGTGCCATTATGTAATGTTGCCTTTACAACAACCTCATGAGGGAGATTTCCATCTTTACAAATAGGCAAACTGAGGCCCAGAGAGATTGAGGAACTGCTCCGAGGTCTGATTCTGGAATGTGCTTCCTTTCCACTTTATCAATCTGCTCTTCGTACTCCTGTCTGAACGATGGAAATTAATTTTTGAATGTATAAAAGACAACAGACTATGATACAGAAATGTCAGCCCCAGCCCACTAAGAAAGCCCCAGCCCATCAGTGGCTAATGGCTTTAATAAATTGGTCATTTGGCTACTTGGCTTGTGGACAATCTCTGACCTCTTTTGAAGATGGGCACTGCATGGACTTCCAGGAGGTGGATTTAATAGTCTTAACTCAGCATGAAAAAGATGCTGGGATGCTCCTGGCTATTTATGCACCCTAAGTGCCATAGAGACATGCTGTTGGCAAGGCATGGTGGCTCATGCCTGTAATCCCAGCACACTGGGAGGCTGACGCGGGCAGATGGCTGGAGTCCAGGAGTTCGAGACAAGCCTGGGCACCATGGTGAAATCCTGTCTCTACTAAAAATAAAAAATTAGCCAGGGGCTGTGACGCACACCTGCAGTCCCAACTACTTGGGGGGCTGAG